ATTATGGTTAGGCTGGGCGCGGTGGCTCACGCCTGTAATCCCAGCTTTGGGAGGCCGAGGCGGGTGGACCACTTGAGGTCAGGAGTTCAAGACCGAGACCAGCCTGGCCAACATGGCGAAACCCCGTCTTTACTAAAAAAAAAAAAAAAAAAAAATACAAAAATTAGACGGGTGTGGTGGCGCACGACTGTGATCCCAGCTACTCGGGAGGCTGAGGCATGAGAATCACTTGAATCTGGAAGGCAGAGGTTGCAACGGGCCGAGATTGCACCACTGCATTCCAGCCTGGGTTACAAAGTGAGACTCTGTCAAAAAAAAAAAAAAAATTAGTGCTGATGGTTGGCACACTTTGAAAACATAAACAAAGCCGGAGGCAGTGGCTCACACCTGTGATCCCAGCATTTTGGGAGGTCAAACCAGGAGGATCCCTTGAGCTCAGGAGTCCAAGACCAGCTTGGGCAACACAGTGAGACGCTCGTCTCTGCAAAAACTTTGAGAAAATTAGCCGGGCGTGGTGGCAGGCACCTGTGGTCTCAGCTACTCGGGAGGCTGAGGCGAGAGGATCACTTAAGCCCAGGAAGTCCAGGCTGCAGTGAACTGTGAACTCCAGTCTGGGCGACAGAGCGAGACACCTCAGAAAAAAAAAAAAAAAAGAAAGAAAAAACCGAAAAAGACCACTAGAGGGTACATGTTTAAAGGACAGATTTTATGCTATGTGAATATATTTCAAGTAAAAATTAAATTAACAATTTTAAAAATTGCAGGAGTACGCAGCGCTTATAGAGGTCCCTGCATAACCTAGGGAGCGGGATCGAAACCCAGCAGCACCAAGATACTCTAAGAGCAGGACCAGCCACTGCCCCTTCCGCAGGACCGCCATCCTCGCCACGCCTCCGGGGGAGGGAGGTCCTGGCTTGGAGAGCGATGATTGGCCGAGTTCTAGGACGAGGCGGAGCGAAAGGGGGCGCGACAAGTCCCTCCCGGCGCAGCGAAACCTTAGCTCGCGAGATTTTGTTGGTTCCGCATTTCGGGTCTGCGAGGTGGGGTAGGCGGGCAAGGCGGGCGCCGAGGTTTGCAAAGGCTCGCAGCGGCCAGAAACCCGGCTCCGAGCGGCGGCGGCCCGGCTTCCGCTGCCCGTGAGCTAAGGACGGTCCGCTCCCTCTAGCCAGCTCCGAATCCTGATCCAGGCGGGGGCCAGGGGCCCCTCGCCTCCCCTCTGAGGACCGAAGATGAGCTTCCTCTTGTGAGTGGGGTCGGGCCGCGGGCGCCGGGCCTAAATTCATATACTTGCACTTTTAATCTTACAGCAGCAGCCGCTCTTCTAAAACATTCAAACCAAAGAAGAATATCCCTGAAGGATCTCATCAGTATGAACTCTTAAAACATGCAGAAGCAACTCTAGGAAGTGGGAATCTGAGACAAGCTGTTATGTTGCCTGAGGGAGAGGATCTCAATGAATGGATTGCTGTGAACAGTAAGTTTTAAAATGTAACTTTGCTGTTTTCTGACATTTTGACACAATTCTATTATCTCTGCAGCTGTGGATTTCTTTAACCAGATCAACATGTTATATGGAACTATTACAGAATTCTGCACTGAAGCAAGCTGTCCAGTCATGTCTGCAGGTCCGAGGTACATATACTGCCTATTATATAGGTGTTTGGAAAATTTATCAGTAAAACATTTTTCTCTTCAGATATGAATATCACTGGGCAGATGGTACTAATATTAAAAAGCCAATCAAATGTTCTGCACCAAAATACATTGACTATTTGATGACTTGGGTTCAAGATCAGCTTGATGATGAAACTCTTTTTCCTTCTAAGATTGGTGAGTTAACATTGTCGAAGTATTCTTTCTTTAATAATTGTTTCATATGTGTATTTAATTGCAGGTGTCCCATTTCCCAAAAACTTTATGTCTGTGGCAAAGACTATTCTAAAGCGTCTGTTCAGGGTTTATGCCCATATTTATCACCAGCACTTTGATTCTGTGATGCAGCTGCAAGAGGAGGCCCACCTCAACACCTCCTTTAAGCACTTTATTTTCTTTGTTCAGGTAAGTTGATCCATGTTGATTTCTGTGTCCTGATTTTTAATTGTTATTTTTCTTCTCTTTTTAGGAGTTTAATCTGATTGATAGGCGTGAGCTGGCACCTCTTCAAGAATTAATAGAGAAACTTGGATCAAAAGACAGATAAATGTTTCTTCTAGAACACAGTTACCCCCTTGCTTCATCTATTGCTAGAACTATCTCATTGCTATCTGTTATAGACTAGTGATACAAACTTTAAGAAAACAGGATAAAAAGATACCCATTGCCTGTGTCTACTGATAAAATTATCCCAAAGGTAGGTTGGTGTGATAGTTTCCGAGTAAGACCTTAAGGACACAGCCAAATCTTAAGTACTGTGTGACCACTCTTGTTGTTATCACATAGTCATACTTGGTTGTAATATGTGATGGTTAACCTGTAGCTTATAAATTTACTTATTATTCTTTTACTCATTTACTCAGTCATTTCTTTACAAGAAAATGATTGAATCTGTTTTAGGTGACAGCACAATGGACATTAAGAATTTCCATCAATAATTTATGAATAAGTTTCCAGAACAAATTTCCTAATAACACAATCAGATTGGTTTTATTCTTTTATTTTACGAATAAAAAATGTATTTTTCAGTATCCTTGAGATTTAGAACATCTGTGTCACTTCAGATAACATTTTAGTTTCAAGTTTGTATGGTAGTGTTTTTATAGATAAGATACGTCTATTTTTTCAAAATTCATGATTGCAGTTTAAATCATCATATGACGTGTGGGTGGGAGCAACCAAAGTTATTTTTACAGGGACTTTATTTTTTGATCTTTATTTGAGATTGTTTTCATATCTATCTAAATTATTAGGAGTGTGTGTATCAGAAGTAATTTTTTAATGTCTTCTAAGGATGGTCTTCCAGGCTTTTAAACTGAAAAGCTTAATTCAGATAGTAGCTTTTGGCTGAGAAAAGGAATCCAAAATATTAATAAATTTAGATCTCAAAACCACTATTTTTATTATTTCATTATTTTTCAGAGGCCTTAAAATTCTGGATAAGAGAATGGAGGAAAATACTCAGAGTACTTGATTATTTTATTTCCTTTTATTAAAAAATTACTTCTATGTTTTTATTGTCTCTTGAGCCTTAGTTAAGAGTAGTGTAGAAATGCATGAACTTCATCCTAATAAGGATAAAACTTAAGGAAAACCACAATAAACCATGAAGGTGTACACATCTTATAACACAGATAAAGTTTTGGTGTGCTACCTATTCTTGAGAGAGTGAGTGAGTGTATGTGTTTAAAGGAAACAAAATGGGAGAAATAAGTTTTAAAAAAATCCTCATTTTGTTAATATTCAAAAGATGGACTGAGCTTCCACTTGGGTTTTATCTTGTTTTAATTGTTTTTGTATCAAAACTTGAAATTCCTCTATTTCTATTGGGATATAAAAGCCTTCCCCTTCAGTGAAGAAAACATTTATTTTTTATTTGATTCCTAGGATTTAGTAAACTCTAGCTGTCTATTTAAAATGTACTGAGGCACAACAAGTATTATACTGGAAGACTTGCCAAACTGGCAAAGCTTTAAGTTCATCAGCATTCTATGTGGTTCAGAGCTGTGATTTTTGCAAAGTATTTTACCAACCTCCTCGATGGCTTTGATAAAGGTTAGATTTGATGTTTTTTTTTAGATTTATTTTTCTTACTCCACTAAACTATAAAGAAAATAATTACTTAGAAACTCCATTTTAAATAATCATTTCCTAGAAATTCTTAAATATATACAGAATTTTAAAGAAAACATTTCATCTGATTTAGTTAGCATCCACATATCATTGAGGAATTAAAGTGTGGGACAGTCATTATTAAAAAAAAGAGAGAAAAGCCCTCTATTAGACATTCCACAATCCATGTTTTAAGCTTATCCAAAGGTCCAAATGTCAGCCATTCTGTATGTTCATGTTGATCATTTGCGAACAAGAAAGCAGGTTTCTAGGTATCACTTAGGATGTGAACTGCCTCTCAACTTTAAACCCTGTTAGCTTTACTTTTTTAAGTCCACAAGTGATGAAACTAGTTTCTCAGCTAGGCTTGTACTTTCCTCATTATTTCTAGTATTTCAAATATTCTCAAACAAAAGAGTTACCACTTTTCTCCATTTATTTTCAGTTATGGAAATGTTCCCTCTCTTCACCACTAAGCTCCAAAGCAAATGAAAGACGATCACATGTCAGGACAGTAGTAAAGGCAGCTTATAAATGGGACATAAATCAGAGATGTGTTGGTATTTTGAGACTCAAGACTGTCCTTTTTTAAAATAAAAATAAAAACATTACCAGGTTCCCAAGCCAATCTGGCTTAACCAACAGTGCACTGAAATATTAGTGTTTACCTCCAAGGCTAGGGAGCCAAGGGGAGGAGGAGAATTGGAGGAAGGGGAGATAATGGGAAGAGGATGGCGCCTTCCTGAGTTGGCTAGAGGGCCAACCTTTGATAACAGTTTGACGAAATCAATCTTTTTTTTTTTTTTTTTTGAGACAGAGTCTCACTCTGTCACCCAGGCTGGAGTACAGTGGTGGGATCTCGGCTCACTGCAAGCTCTGCCTCCCAGGTTCATGCCATTCTCCTGCCCCAGCCTCTCCTGAGTAGCTGGAACTACAGGTGCCCGCCACCACGCCCAGCTAATTTTTTCTATTTTTAGTCATGCCTGGCTAATTTTTTGTATTTTTAGTAGAGATGGGGTTTCACCGTGTTAGCCAGGATGGTCTCCATCTCCTTACCTCGCAATCCGCCCGCCTCAGCCTCCCAAAGTGTTGGGATTACAGGCATGAGCCACCGTGCCCGGCCTATAGAAATCAATCTTTTTGACTCTTCTCACTTTTATCTCCCCATGCCCAAGGTTTGCCTGTTCCATAACACTCACTCCCTTCCCCCTTGCTAATCAGAAGCCATCTCCTCTCAGTGTCTGATCTCTGCTCTTCATACATGATTACAGTCATGGGGTAGAGAGTGCTTGCTAAATTATGCAGTTAATCCTATGGTGCTTTAATTTTCAGGCCTTCAAAAAACACTTGTACAGTGATGTGCAGATTTTTAAACAGTTGAACTTCCTTGTACTACAGTTTTTGTATTGACAGCCAAATTTGTCTTTCATTCTTCAGATTGTGAATAAAGTGATTTTTACAGGGCTTCCAGCAAAGTTTTTCCTTTCATCTAAGGCTTGTAGAACCCTAGCTTATATAGCTGCTTACATGAGAAATGCAAAATCTGTATTCACCATGACTTTAGTAACAAAGGTAAAGTTTTTTAGTAGTGCCAAGGCAAGAGGAACAATCTTGGTGGTAGTACTAAGTTTTGTCAATATTGTGGTTTCCTGATTGTATTGTTGGCTTTCTCTCTGAGCATTGAGGTATACTAGAAGTAGAGCTTCTCAAACATAATATCATTACCTCATAAGCATTAACAAATCAGGCCCAAAGAGCGTAAGTCCTAGAAATTTGTTTTAAAGCAGCCCTAGTCATGGTGCTGGTGCTACCGCCTTGTTTTAGGAGCCTGCCTCCTGTCAGTATGAAACCCTCACCTGAAAAATGCCAGCCTGGACACCAAACACTGAGCCCCTTCAACAGGCACATTATTTCCCCCTGAGATCCATAAGGGAATTTAGTTTCTACTATTGTAGAGTTCTGAAAAGAGGTAAAATAGTAGTCCTTTGGTCATCCTATTTTTGCTTTCAATTTTGATATTTCAGACTGTAAAAGGCCTTGGGGGATGATAGTACATGTGGTAGCAGTAATTTTTTTGAAGCAACTGCACTGACATTCATTTGAGTTTTCTCTCATTATCAGATTCTGTTCCAAACAAGTATTCTGTAGATCCAAATGGATTACCAGTGTGCTACAGACTTCTTATTATAGAACAGCATTCTATTCTACATCAAAAATAGTTTGTGTAAGTTAGTTTTGGTTACCATCTAAAATATTTTTAAATGTTCTTTACATAAAAATTTATGTTGTGTTTTAAAATCCTTAGGGGCTTTATCTATTTTTCTAAGTCAGTTAACTGTACTTCTAAAAAAAGTATTTTGTATCTACTTTTGTAACTTCGTCAGAATAAAATATATTGAAAGCAAGAAATGACTGATTAAAGTATGTATATCAACACACATTTCTATTTAAATATAGAAACTTGAGAGTTTTGCAGATTCTGTGGATTTTTGAGTACAGCTTAAATT